GAGGTCTCAAAGTGGCAGTCCCAGAACCAAATTTTGCTTACAATGTTGTTTTTTTATCAACAATTTTTTAGTAGTTGATTTTTTTTTTTTTTTGAGTTGGAGTCTCGCTATGTTGCCCAGGCTGGAGTGCAGTGGCACGATCTCAGCTCACTGCAAGCTCCGCCTCCTGGGTTCACGCCATTCTCCTGCCTCAGCCTCCCGTGTAGCTGGGAATACAGGCGCCTGCCACCACGCCCGGCTAATTTTTTGTATTTTTAGTACAGACAGAGTTTCATCGTGTTAGCCAGGATGGTCTCGATCTCCTGACCTCGTGATCCGCCCGCCTCGGCCTCCCAAAGCGCTGGGATTACAGACGTGAGCCACCGTGCCCGGCCCAGTAGTCGATATTTTTTAAAATTGGTGAGATTTACTACAAAACTGTCTTTCCAGTTTCTGTTCAAAAATCATACGATACAGCACCATCAAGTCTGCATTCTTGCATGGAACTGGATGGAATTGAGTTGTGTGGACTTCCTTTAGATAACGTGTGAGCTTTCCTATTTTGCTACAGCCCTACCCTGCCACTCCACTAATTTCCATAAGCTGTCTAGGCCCCTGAAGGGGCCTAGACAATTAGTTTGCAATTCCTACCCTACAAGGATCCTGGGTTATTAAGGGTAGGGATGATAATAAAAATACTCAACTGGTATGAACTGGGAACCAACTAATCAGGTCACCACTGGATCAGAGCCTTGGAAGAGTCAGATACCAACTCTTTACTTGCTGGATTTTGGGGGAAGGGGAGTGTCCACAGAGGAGCAGGGTGGGTGGGCACAAGTGCTCAGGCAGGGCTTTTGGCCAACCAGTACAGAAGTCTTCAAGTTCTATTTTTTAATCATTCATACAGCCATAACATGCATACTAGTCGAATATGAGCCTTGGATAAGGGATTAGGGTAGATAAGCAGCAGAGTGGAGTCCTGAGGTGACATAAGGGCTGACCCCTTATCCATGTCATAGTGCCCACTGGGTCACAATGCCACCAGGTTGCCTAAACCTCTGCCACCCACCTGTGAACTTCACTTTGCCACAGGGAGGCACTGAACTGAAAAACTGCCTTGTAAGAGGTGTCGCCCCTCTGTCTACTCCCTTTCTTATATCAAGAGGGGAAAAACACGTAACTACCTCTACCCGATCTGGTCACCATACGCCTATTACCTTTACTGTTACAAGTACCGGATCACTCTCCGGGAGAAGATGCTGCCTCGTTGTTATAAAAGGTACTTGTTTTCATCTCTATTTGTAGTTGTTTGATAAACTAATTTGGGTCTCTTTCCCAACCAGCATCACTTATAAGGAAGAGGAGGACTTGACACTCCAGCCCCGTTCCTGCCTCCAGTGCTCCTGAGTCCCTAGTAGGCCTCCAGGAGGGCAAAAGCACCGAGCAGGGTAACCACGACCAGCTTAAAGAACTGTATTCGGTAAGTGGACTGTGAGCTAGTGCTGTGACAGGAGACTAGAGGAGCATTTTTACTCCTTTTCCAGGCTGGGAACTTGACGGTGCTGGCTACTGACCCCCTGCTCCACCAGGACCCAGTACAGTTAGACTTTCACTTCCGCCTTACCTCCCAGACCTCTGCCCATTGGCACGGCCTTCTCTGTGACCGTCGACTCTTCCTGGATATCCCATATCAGGCCTTGGATCAAGGCAACCGGGAAAGGTGACTGAGCCTGGATGGGAGAATGGGGAGGGAAACATTTTAACTGTTTTTCTGTGGCTCCTAGTTTGACTGCAACCCTGGAGTACGTGGAAGAGAAGACAAATGTGGACTCTGTGTTTGTGAACTTCCAGAATGATCGGAACGACAGAGGTGGGGATCTGCTGTTCTTCCTTGCTTTTCGCATGTTCTAATCATTTGTTCTATCCTTTCACAGGTGCCCTGCTGCGGGCCTTCAGCTACATGGGCTTTGAGGTGGTCAGACCAGATCACCCTGCCCTCCCTCCCTTGGACAATGTCATCTTTATGGTGTATCCCCTTGAAAGGGATGTTGGCCACCTGCCCAGTGAGCCTCCTTGAACATGCTTATTCCAACGCTTTGAGGGGCTGGAAGCCTTGACACATGGAATCAGGGGCCCGGGATGTGATTCAGGACACTTTCCATCCTAGGAATAAAGGGTAGTGCAATCATCAAGTGTTCACGGTTTCTTGGGGGGGTGGGT